TTAGGAAGGTGTGTGATATTTCTTAAAAATAATACAAAAACACTATCTGTGATAGCGATTCCAATGTATCAAGTTAAAGGCAGAAGTGCTTCTCTTGGGGTACTGTGATGTAAACAGTGAAGAAAGGACAGAAAAACATAATCTCTGCTCTCTTGGTCAAATCCTGAAGCAAAAAAGGTGATAGCGCCGAGTAGAGGTATTAAATGGTTGTTTATTTGGGGACTCTCTCTCTCCTCTATTCTAGATGATTTATTTTGAAATTAGTACTGTATGGTGTTACAATAATCCCATTTCTTCCCCTTCTCAAAAGCGAGGGTTTGGCTAAAATGAATTGTCTGAAGGGACCTCCCATTCCCCAAAACCAAAACGGCACCTTTTCCACAAGGGACAAGAAACTTTTAAAGAGTCGCAAGGTTAGATTTCAGGAGCCCTTCTATGGGCCATATCTTTTCCTGTCGTCCCCAAATAGCTCTTATTGTTCACACAGCCCAGGAGAGACGTTTTGGAGTAGCGTGTCCGGGCCTTTTGGGCTGTTTCACAGCCTTAGGAGGCTGAACTCCCAGAGGGGTGACGAGGACAAAGCTGATGAGATCCAGAACCTGGATAATATGGAAGAAGAAAAATGGGGTGGGGGACAAGACGTGAAAAAGAAACAAGAGTTGGGGGACAACGGCTGAGAAAGCCGAAAGAGTAGACGTAGTGTGGGGTTCGATGGAAACGAAAGAAATTCCCCCAATTTACTCTCGCCATCTGGCCACTGGCCCGCTGAGCCCAAAGGCGCCGGTGCGGGAGGGCAGACCGGACCGAGGGACCGGTTCATCTGCTCAGGGCGTGTGAGACTTTCGGTCGCGGCGGAGAGCGTCGCCGGTCTCCCTCCGGGCGTTGGTGGCCGGTGACTCAGAGCTTTGCTCCCGCGCCCGCCCCTCCCCTCCGCCCGCCCCGCCTCCTGAGGGAGGATCCTCGCCCTCGTCTCCGCCCCAGTCTCCGGGGCGGGCCGGAGCCTGAGGAAGAGGAAGGGGACGAGGACAACGAGCGACTGGGCGGCGGAGGACGAGGAGGAGGAAGAGGAGGCCGAGCAACAAGATGGCCCCTGCTGCAGGAGCAGCCTCAGCAGCAGCAGGTGGGAGGCCGGAGGCGGTGCTGGCGGTGGCGGCGGCAGCCGTGGCCCGGCGGCCTGGGACAGAATCAGAGTCAACGGTGGCCTCGGCGGCGGCGGCGGCTGCCGCGGCGGTGGCGACGGCCGCGGGGACTCGGAGCTGAGAGGAGCTGCTGCTCGGACCAGCGCGGTGAGCGAGCGGCGGGCGGCGACTTGGGGAGCACTCAATTTTTTTCCTTTTTCTTTATTTTCAGGTTATATTTCACACTATGTGCTGACTGTATCTACAGAAGATATTTAAAAAAAAAAAAGATAAACTTTTTTTCAAAGATTTTGATTCCAGTGGAATCTTTGCTTTAGATTTGTGTGTGTGTTTGTGTTCGTGAATTGTAACTCCAGAAGCAATGCCTGTACAAGCTCCACAATGGACGGATTTCCTCTCCTGCCCAATTTGCACTCAGACTTTCGACGAAACAATTCGAAAGCCCATCAGTTTGGGTTGTGGCCATACTGTCTGCAAGATGTGCCTGAATAAACTCCACCGCAAGGCTTGCCCATTTGACCAGACCACTATCAATACAGACATTGAGCTCCTCCCTGTGAACTCAGCATTGCTGCAGCTCGTGGGTGCTCAGGTAGGATGGGTGACTTAATACTTTTAAATTTCCACTCATACAGATCTTTTCTTTTGGCCTCCAGGTCCCTGAGCAGCAGCCTATTACTTTGTGTAGTGGGGTTGAAGACACAAAGCATTATGAGGAAGCCAAGAAATGTGTAGAAGAATTAGCATTGTACTTAAAACCGCTCAGCAGTGCTAGAGGTAAGTTTGTTTTTGTTTCTTATTTAAAGAGTAACCTAGGAATAACTTCTTTACTCTTTTAAAGGAGTGGGTCTGAACAGCACTACTCAGAGTGTTCTGAGTCGCCCAATGCAGAGGAAGCTTGTGACTCTAGTCCACTGTCAACTAGTAGAAGAAGAAGGCAGGATTCGTGCCATGAGGGCAGCTCGATCTTTAGGTGAACGAACAGTTACAGAGCTCATTCTCCAGCACCAGAATCCTCAGCAACTCTCTTCCAATCTTTGGGCAGCAGTAAGGGCTAGGGGATGCCAGTTCCTTGGACCAGGTACATAATTAACTTTAGGTATTTATTCTGCTGATAAATTTTGGTTTTGCCCAACTTTCCCTAGCAATGCAGGAGGAAGCTTTAAAGTTGGTTCTGCTGGCCTTAGAAGATGGTTCTGCTTTGTCAAGAAAAGTATTGGTTCTGTTTGTGGTGCAAAGATTGGAGCCACGGTTTCCTCAAGCCTCTAAAACTAGCATTGGGCATGTTGTTCAGCTCCTTTATAGAGCCTCCTGTTTCAAGGTATGAACCTACATTAAAGCTCAGCTTGAAAGACTTCATTATGAGATTATTTGTGTCTTATTAGGTCACCAAACGTGATGAAGACTCTTCTTTGATGCAGCTGAAAGAAGAATTTAGAACCTATGAAGCTCTGCGGCGAGAACATGACTCCCAGATAGTGCAGATTGCTATGGAAGCAGGCTTACGAATTGCACCGGACCAGTGGTCCTCTTTGCTTTATGGAGACCAGTCTCACAAATCTCATATGCAGTCCATTATTGACAAGGTAGGACCTTTTTTGTTCCTTACTTCTTAGACCTTTGGGAAAGTTAACATTTATCTTTTTTAAGTTGCAGACTCCAGCCTCTTTTGCACAGAGTGTTCAGGAACTAACAATTGCTCTCCAGCGAACTGGAGACCCAGCAAACTTGAACCGACTAAGACCCCATTTGGAGCTGTTAGCAAACATTGACCCTAGTCCAGGTAAACCCACGGGAAATTAATGGACTATCTTATAGAGTTTAAAACATTATCATTGGTTGTATAGATGCTCCTCCTCCTACTTGGGAACAGCTGGAAAATGGGCTGGTTGCTGTGCGTACAGTGGTACATGGGCTGGTTGATTATATCCAGAACCACAGCAAAAAAGGAGCAGATCAGCAGCAGGTAAGGAAGCTGTTTAAAACTTAGAGTTAACCTTACACATCTAATGTTTTGATTTTGGTTTTAGCCTCCACAGCATAGCAAATACAAAACATACATGTGTCGAGATATGAAGCAGAGAGGAGGATGCCCTCGTGGGGCCAGCTGTACATTTGCACACTCACAGGAGGAACTGGAAAAGTAAGTGTGAAAGTCAGGAGACTTTGGAATAACTTTTTGATATGTGCCTATGCTTTTTATATAGATTTCGTAAAATGAATAAGCGCCTGGTTCCGAGAAGACCCTTGAGTGCCTCTTTGGGTCAACTTAATGAGGTGGGCCTGCCTTCAGCAGCTATCCTTCCAGATGAAGGTGCAGTGGATCTCCCTAGCAGAAAACCTCCTGCTCTGCCAAATGGAATTGTATCAACAGGGAATACAGTAACACAGCTTATTCCGCGAGGGACAGACCCCAGCTATGATTCTAGTCTGAAACCAGGAAAAATAGATCATCTGAGCAGTAGTGCTCCTGGATCCCCTCCTGACCTGTACGTCATTTTTCTAACTCTTATTTCAAAATTTTAAACAACTTCCATAATATTATTCCCTTAGGCTAGAATCTGTTCCTAAGAGTATTTCTGCCTTACCTGTGAATCCACATTCTATACCTCCAAGGGGGCCAGCAGATCTGCCTCCAATGCCTGTTACCAAACCACTTCAGATGGTACCTCGAGGTTCTCAGTTATATCCAGCACAACAGACGGATGTTTATTATCAGGATCCTCGAGGAGCAGCTCCGCCATTTGAACCAGCACCTTATCAGCAGGGTAACGATTTTAAATTTATATTGCTAACTTTTTTTGCTTTTGGGTCCTCTTTTGTATTGTGCAGGTATGTATTATACTCCACCACCACAATGTGTGTCCCGCTTTGTCCGACCTCCACCATCTGCTCCTGAACCTGCTCCTCCCTACTTGGATCATTATCCACCCTACCTCCAAGAACGTGTTGTAAACTCTCAGTATGGCACACAGCCACAGCAGTACCCACCTATATACCCATCTCACTATGATGGCCGTCGAGTGTACCCTGCTCCGTCTTACACAAGAGAAGAGATATTCCGAGAAAGCCCTATACCCATTGAGATTCCACCTGCAGCAGTACCATCGTATGTACCAGAATCCAGAGAAAGATACCAACAGATCGAGAGTTACTATCCAGTGGCTCCTCATCCAACTCAGATCAGACCTTCGTACCTCAGAGTATGCTGTATTTTTTTTTATTACATAGACTTCTTTCAATTTTAACTAATCTTTCTATTTTTAGGAACCTCCTTATAGCCGGCTTCCTCCTCCTCCCCAGCCTCATCCTAGTCTAGATGAACTACATCGCCGACGAAAGGAAATAATGGCCCAGCTAGAGGAAAGAAAGGTTATCTCTCCACCTCCTTTTGCACCTTCACCAACCTTGCCTCCTACCTTTCATCCGGAAGAAGTAAGCAAATCATTTTTAGTCTCATTTATCCGTTTTTTTGTTTTTTTTCTTTCTCCATCTGTAGTTTTTGGATGAAGACTTGAAGGTAGCTGGGAAATACAAAGGAAATGATTATAGCCAATACTCTCCCTGGTCATGTGACACCATCGGCTCCTACATTGGAACCAAAGATGCAAAACCCAAAGATGTTGTGGCAGCAGGGAGTGTGGAAATGATGGTATGTGTAATAGCTAAGCAATAATTAATACATGGGGTAATTTCTCATTTTGCTTTTTTATCAGAATGTGGAGAGTAAAGGAATGAGGGACCAGCGATTAGATCTTCAGAGAAGAGCAGCAGAAACCAGTGATGATGACCTCATCCCATTTGGAGACCGACCAACAGTGTCTCGGTTTGGTGCCATCTCACGAACTTCCAAAACTATATATCAGGGTGCTGGTCCAATGCAGGCTATGGCACCTCAGGGAGCTCCTACAAAATCTATTAACATTTCAGGTAAGAATCTCAGAGGTAAGCTGACCTAAAGGGAATTATACCATAATAAATCATTCTCTTACAGATTATAGTCCATATGGAACCCACGGTGGCTGGGGAGCTTCTCCATATTCACCTCATCAAAACATACCTTCTCAGGGACACTTCAGTGAGAGGTATGAGTCATTCTTTTTACTTGAACAAACATAAATTTGATTCACACTTTCTTTCTAACCAAAGGGAGAGAATATCTATGTCAGAAGTGGCCAGTCATGGAAAACCCCTTCCATCTGCTGAGAGAGAACAGCTACGACTAGAATTGCAGCAATTGAACCATCAGATTAGCCAGCAGACCCAGCTACGTGGACTAGAGGTACCAGCCTAGAGAGCCATTTTATTCCAATTGAGTTTTCTGTGTGCTTGGCTTTATGCACTAGGCTGTTAGTAACAGGCTGGTGTTGCAGAGGGAGGCAAACACCCTGGCAGGCCAGTCACAGCCCCCACCACCGCCACCTCCAAAATGGCCTGGGATGATCTCAAGTGAGCAGTTGAGCTTGGAACTGCACCAGGTGGAAAGGGAAATCGGGAAGAGAACACGGGAACTGAGTATGGTGAGTGTTATGGTGGGGAAAGAGAGGGAAGGGATAACTGATTTTATTTCCTTCTCTTTCAAAGGAAAACCAGTGTTCTCTGGACATGAAAAGCAAACTGAATACAAGTAAACAAGCAGAAAATGGACAACCAGAACCACAAAACAAGGTTCCGGCTGAGGACCTTACATTGACATTCAGGTAAAGAAAAGGAGATTGTCGTAGCCATATTACTCTCTCCTTTTTCAAAATTTTAAAATGTCAGCAGTGATGTACCAAATGGATCAGCCTTGACACAAGAGAATATCAGCCTCCTATCAAACAAGACCAGCTCTCTGAACCTGTCAGAGGACCCTGAGGGAGGAGGGGATAATAATGACTCCCAGAGATCAGGAGTTACTCCCAGTTCTGCTCCTTAAAATATGAGGAGTCCTACTTTTATCTTCTGCTCCTAATCAGTTTGTCGGGCATAGGGGTAGGAGAACGCATAACTTCTAAACTTTTTCTCTTAAGAGCGGTCAGAGAAATCCAGGAAATTCACCAGAGGCAATGTGCACAAACACCACTACTAAAAACAAACCCTGCACATAGTTCACATTAATGCATTTTTTTAATTTAAAGAAAAAGAAAATTAGCAGTATCTGCAAGCAATTCAGATTAAATTTGTTTTTGTTCTGTGAATGAACTTTATTTTAATAACTTTGGACGCCTTGGATCCAGGGCTTTAAAAAAAAAAGATATTATATATACACTCTGTTTGATTAATTGTATGATCTTAATGAAGTAGGTTTTCTTGTATTTTGGTATTACATACCCAGTGTATAATTTGTATAATTCCTCACCCCCAATCCTTATCAATTCTCACCACCCCATAAACTTAAAACAGACCAAAAATGTCAGCTTTCAGAGAATTCTGTGGTGCTTGAGAAACAGACAGTACTAGACTGAGTTATTAGAAAATGTGCAGCAAACCAACTTTTCCCAGAGCTGTTATTTGGAATTCTTTATCCCTTTCTAGATCACTAGCTTCATTGGATACGTATATTTTTCTTGACATTGAAGCTTTTTGTTTGTTTGGGAGGGTTTTATTTCTTGTTTTTATTTTCAACTTTTCAAATAGAATTACCAATTTTGAAGTCCTCATTTTCATATTAAGGATCATTTGCATTCTCTTAATATAATCAGAAAGCTGATTCAGTGTTTAATTAGATTTAAATGTTGATCAAGAATTAACTGTAACTTACTAGCACTGAAAATACATGTTTGGTGTTTCGCCTGCGTTCAGCTCATGGTTGGAAATTTGAAGCAGTGCTTTTCAAATTAAACTTTTGCTGACATCATAGGATGCTAAAAAACAAGGACAATCAACTATGTTTTAAAACTGCAACATTTGATTTGAACTTAAAATGAATAGAGCCACATTATTTTAATGGATGTTTTGTTTTACTTGTGAACTGATTGAGTCTTAAGGATAGTTTATGAATTGATCACTTGTTGCTCAGAATCATTAGTATAAGTAGGTAGGAAATAGTTTGAAGTCATTTTTCATAGACTTAACTGTCCAATGTTGCAAATGTTTCTTCATGAAAATATTGAAAAGAGTAAGGTTTTTTTTTTTTTTAATTCTGCTGCACATATTCTGATGCCATGTGTCTGTGCTTAATTAACTAAGACCCTATAAAACGTGTTTAGTGGGGACTGTTTGATATAGTTGCCCTCTCCATTCCTCTATTTGCCTGATTTTTTTCAGTTTCCCTTTCTGTATTTTACTACTAAATTAGAAAGCACTGGTTATGTAATAAGTTACTACATTGCTTTGGTTGAGTAAAAACAAGAGTTTATATTTTTCTTGTTTCTTATTTTCTTAACCCTTAACTCCTGCTGAGGTCATAACAACCTCAGTCTAAGCTCTGTGTCCATCATACTGTTAACTTAAACAAATGGGTGGTGGGGGTGGGAAGGGTAATACAGTCCTGCCATTGCCTACCAGTAGGAGAGTCCAAACAGAACACTCTTTTGAGTAGCAATTATTTAATTTGCCCAGTCAAGGCACCGTGTTTATATACTATTTCACATTGAATTTGATTATGCCCTACAGACCTGGCTGGTCAAGGATTTGATATACACATATTGGCTTGGGATTCGAGCTTTCTTTTTTATTTAAATAAAAATTTATATATATATTATATATATACATATATACATAGCTATATCTGTATATATATTGGGTATGTTTTAAGGATTTTTTCGCATGAGCGCAGCTGTTGCGATAAATTGACCGATTGGGAGGTGGTAGAAGCACTGAATGAAGGTGAGGCTTTTTTTTTTTCCAGTTTTCTTATACATTTGTCTTCTTTTTTTAAAAAAAAAAAAAAAAATATATATATATATATATATATATATATATATGTATGCTTTTTCTTTTTTTTTTGGCTTTTGTTTGCTTTTTGACTTTTACTTAAAACCCTTTTACATTTCCACTTTAAATGCCTATTGTTTATTGGGAGAAGGAAAGAAACTTTTGTATGTCTGACAGAGTCCCAAGATTTTTCATTTCTCTGCATAACAGTAAAAGGCAACATTATTGGCCTCCAACCTTCTTTTTTTTTTTTTTTTTTTTTTTTTGGAGAGGGAGTCTGCTTCTGTTGCCCAGGCTGGAGTGCAGTGGGTTGATCTCGGCTCGCTACAACCTCCACCTCCCGGGTTCAAGCGATTCTCCTGCCTCAGCCTCCTGAGTAGCTGGGACTACAGGCACGCGCCACCACGTCCAGCTAATTTTTGTACTACAACCTTCTTATAAGCAGATTTGGACTGATCTTCTCCTTTGGGTATGTCAGATCATCCTAAATTTTAGAAGCAGTTGATTCACTTTGGAATTCAGAATGATTCTTGTATTAGAAGATAATTTGTGGGTATTAATTTTTGTTTAAGTTTAAAATAAAAGTAAAGATTCATTTTGGATATCAGTTGAAACCCCTTAGTAACTCAGTTTCTGTTATTCTTGTTCTCATTTCCTTTAAATACACTTGTTCTTGGCTTTTGCCATTTTGATTCTGTGAAGTAGGCAGGAGCAGGGATTAATTTATACAGTATTCCTGTTCTGAACAAAACCAGAAAAGTCACTGTATAAACTTGACTTAAAATAGTATCTTTCTCTTTTCATGTATTTTCATTTGGGGGAAAAAAAATCTCTTTAATTGTAACCTGAATTCAAGCTGTACCCCTCCATGGTCCTACACTCTAGAGCTAATCTGGTTGGGCAGAAAGGCAGAAGGATGGTATATTGTCCCATTGTGCCTATAATGTATTTTAAATTGGTCATTCCACCTTACCTAATGGAAATTCTTGCAGCTTTCCTAGTGCTCATCAGCGGTTTTAGGAATTCACTAACACCCCCAAAATTTGTTTTTTGTTTTTTGCTTTTTTTCCTTTTCCTTTTCTCTGTGATATCATGAGCCTGTAAGGACAAATGGCATATTTGGGCATAACTGCTTGACTCTGTAACTACTTTTTTAAAATCAAAATTGAAAAGGTATTAATTGCTTCTGGCTTTTTAATTTTTTTTTTTAGAGACAAAGATGAAACCAGATAGGAAATACAGTTTTTATGTTTTCTACTTACTAAAATATTAGTTTCTTCTAAATATTACTTTATTTGTATTTCACTAAATTCCAAAGCAAAAATCAGATATCTGAGATGAACAATTTTGAATGGGTTAAGGTAGGAGTAATAAGCATTGTGTTCACTCATACATAGGTGAGGGAATTTTATTTATAGCGAGAAATATAAAAGTATTTTGACTTACTCTTTTTTCAAGGAGTCGCTAGGAAAGGGTAGAAGAACTGAGAATAAGACATCTAGATTCCATTTCTGGTTTATATGTAGCTCTTTTGCCTAATTTATATATAATTTTGTCATAAGATAAGTCCAGTAACTGTCCTGTCTTAGATAACGTACAGAGGCTGAAGTGACCAAAGATCCATTCCTTATTACTTTTCTAATTAAAAGAAGAGTTAGCTAGATTTCTAGTAGTAGTATTCTAGATATTGATAAGACATTATTCCTAATGCCAACTACAAATATTCAACTACTCAGAATGTATTTAAAAAATTGTTTGGTACAGCATTAATGTTGGTGATTCCTTTCTCCCATCTTATTTCCCTTCCCTTCTATTCTTTCCCATGTATTTCTTTTGCCTAAAAGAATATTGGTATGATTCTCATTTGCTACTTTGAGTATATAACTCCATCAGACTTTCCAGAGTTCTTCAGGGATGGAGCTCAAAGTTTACATTTTTCCATATATGTCTTTTTTTTTCTTGACCTTTTTCCACCCTGTAATTTCCCCTTGACTTACCCACTGCCCTCCCCAATCTGCAACAGTGACAGTTTGCTGCCTCAAAACAGAGCATTCAAATGAATTCGCTTAGCCAATAACTTCTGTGAAGTTGCCTTTTCTAATGGTGTTATTACTCAGTGATGCACAAATGTGGTATTTGCCCTACTGGTAGGCAAACAAAGGTCTGGTTAAGAATGGTAACCTGCTGTTTTCTTTAAAGGAGAGCCAAAGACTTGTGCTTTACTCTGTTTTGGTTTTGGGGGAAGTAGTAGCCATTTTGATCATGAAACCTTTTAGTATTTGTGAGTTGATTGTACTGTGTAAGTAGATTTATCTAAAGTTAACTGTTAAAGTTAGCTAGCCTTATAAAATGTAAAAGTAATGAAAATTCATCAGTTTCTCTAAGCCAGTGAATGTCGTCTTTTGTAATATTGTGTATAAGCATTTGTGCCCACCCCAGCTTCTGCTATCACTGTGGTCAAGTCATGGGTCTGAGTAAAAGAATTCTTGAGTATGTGACTGGTGAGAAATAACTAACTATAGTCAGTACATGTACAGATTGTTAAAATTCAAGACAAAATACTTTCACTAAAAAAAAGGATTCGTCTCAGTAAAGAAGTATTCAGTTGCTGTCACTTACATACAAATGGTGGTGGGTAGCAGTCTCACCATTTTTCTACTCTCTTTTTGCTCGTTTTAAATAATTGAGTAAAGGTTTTATTTGTAAAATCTATCTGTAAAAAGCACCTGTAACGATTTATATGTCATTGAAAGGAATGGCCCAGTTACTTTTTAGGAGAGATTAATAACCTACCTGGAAATTAACTGCAGTGTTTACTTAGATTTTTTCCCCCTAATAAGAGTCTAAGTGTGTTAAATTTTTAACTGATGATATGGTTACAGTGTTGCAAGGTGATCTCTTCCCCTGAAAAATCTGCCTATCCTTTTAAGAAAAATTAGACCTACTAAACTAAAGCAAATTTTACTTTCATCATTAGCACCTAAACAAGCAAGCAGTCTACTACTGTCATCATTTTACCTGAGTGCCCATTTTGCTGATCCACATTCATACCTTTCTACCTTGGACAGCTATGATTTTTATATTTATTTGTTGCTTCAGCTCAGGTTTATGAAATTTTCCTGCTGAAATGACTTATTGGGAGTTGTAGGTTGATTATAGTTACTATTAAACATTTTCTCAATTTAGCTTTTCTGAGCCACTTCAAGAAGAAAGCTGTTTTTGTCAAAAGGTACTATTAATTGTAGCAAGTAAATCTTAAGATTTGAATTTTTAAGATTTTATTTCTGTGTTCACTAAAGATCTTTCCACAAGTAATAGATTATAATTGATAAGTAATACTAGCTATAGTGTTAATAAAGAGTAAGACTATCACCACCAGGAATAAGTAACACCTTTTAATAATAAATCTATTCCTAATAGGTATGTTTTCAATACTGCACTGAACAAAGTGGGTAAAGAGCCCTTTGAAATCTTATTGTAATAAAGGGACTTACCTCACCACTGGAATCCTTGTTTTCAGAGCCTCTGGATTTTCAGCCAAACACTGAATTTCTCCTAAACTTTATCCCTGAAACATCCCTAGAGAACGAACTTTATTTTCACAAGAAAATAAGGCACAATAAGGGGGAAGAACTTAAACCTCAACATAATATCGTGTCCAAAAATGTGTATTTAGAAAAATAAAATCCTGTGGAGTTTGTTATCCTAATGTTTATTTTATACTAGATAAGGTGACTTGTTTTCTTGTATTGAGGTCTTACTGTTTCAGATTTGTTTTTGTTTCTGTTCTAACTCTAAGCAGACAGAGCTCACAAGTCTTTGGCATCCATTTTAGGTTGTACACTCAGAGTCATCTTATAACTGGAAACTGTCAGGTGGTCCCCCACCCCAGTGAGTGTATGAAAGAGTCAAGAAAAAGATTGGAAACAAACTATTGGGTGAATAATTGGTTGCTCTATTATTATTATTATTATTATTTGCCTTTTTTTAATCACCATTTATTTGTGTAATCTTTCTCCATTGATTGGCTGTCATTCTTATAATATCTGAACTACCCCATAAAATAATTCTCTGACTTAAAGGCATTTAGCTTTTGCTTATCGTTTTTACATCCTCTATTCAACTAAGACACTGTCTTGAGAGTTATTTTTTCCAGATGGATCGTTGGCCTAAATTTTCACACTTCTCCCCTGTTCATCCTTTTTCCTCTTCCCTGCTTCCTGGGAATAAAAGGAACTTTTTTAAAAAAATTAATTAGTCCACAGGTCTCATTATCTTTCTTTATGATTAATCTATGACTTTTTGGTACAAGAACAATGGAAAAAGTGAATTAAGGTAATGAACAAAACCTTTCACCCACTTAAACATTTTCCAGTTTTGAGATTCCTCTTCGTGTTTGTGGTGTCTTCCCCTTGTTACCCCTTCTGCCCTTTTTCTCTGACTATGGTAATTTGGTCTTTAGGCTCATATCAGTCTCCCCGAGACATTCTGCAGTCATTATCACCTTTTTGGGTGGATTTTATTTTGTTTTATTTTGTTTTTTTTAAAAAAATAACTTTTTAACATTGGTGCATATTTGCTTGGGATAGAGCTTGTGTAATTTACCAATCGTATTGATTGTAAGTGATTGTGCCCTGCAGAGGTATATTTAACAAGACAAAAATAATCTTGGTTAATAAAGGAGCCCATGAGATTTGAGTCAGGTTGTAAGTGAAATCACTTACACTTTTGGATAGAATTTATACTCCTGCTCTTATAAATCAGTGGTAGACTTACCATTTTTTAAAGTTTTCTTGCATTTTTTTGTTTTTTTATTGCCACAGCTCCCTATTCTTTCTTGCCTGCCTCCACCCCCCTGTTCAGGAAAAAAAAAAATTGAGCCTTAAAGTGACAGCTGATTTTTTAATTGCTGAATTTTGTGAAATTTTACTTTTTCCAAGTGTTTCCAACTTTAAAAAGAGAAGTGAAGACAAATAGGTTGGAATGGTGAAGACAAATGGATTGGAATTTCACAGGCTGTGAATAATTCCTTAGGATCTGGCAAACCGTGAAGTCTTATTTGAAGACCTTATCTCCTGAGAGTTCTTTTGGAGTAGGAAAAAGAACCCTATTTGAAATAGACCGTTTTTCTCTTGTTTTTAATCTGTTTAATATTTCTGATTTTTAAGCAGCTTTCAAAACAAGTGTGGTGGAAAAAAAGAAATAGTAGTAGGAAGATGTTTAGGGCAGCAGAACTCTGGGTCTAAATAAGTACATGTTCCCACTTGTTGCCGATTTTTGAGAGTACTAGGGCCATCTTTCTCAATTTTGTATTATTTGTGTGCATGTTTATATCAAAGATGCCCATTTTGTTAAAATGCTATTTCCTTTATTACCTTGGAAACTGACTCAGCCTCATGTTGCTCCTAATTAGTGTTTAAGGCTCCCATGAGTTGCAGATAAAATGATTTATTTTAACAAGTAGAAGGAGGTGATTCACCTTTTGGATTGTAAATATATGAAAATGTCTACAAGGTCTTTATCTGCTTTCTGTCAGCATTTATATTAAATGATAAATTAATGAGGAACGTGTGTATTTTGTAAATGAGTGTGTGCCATCTTATTCTAATCTTGAGATTACTTTCTTACACGTTTTTAATGGAGGGGGCTTTTTTAGGTGAAAAATAAAGAAATGGCTAATCTGCATGAGCAAACACATACTTGGAGTAGCCAATTTTGTGTGGACATCA